CGTCTCTACTAAAAATGCAAAAATCAGCCGGGTGTGGTATCACGTGCCTGTAATCCCAGCTACTTGGGAGGCTGAGACAGGAAAATCGCTTGAGCCCGGGAGGCGGAGGTTGCAGTGAGACGAGATCACGCCACAGCACTCCAGCCTGGGCGACAGACCGAGACTCTGTCTCAAAAAAAAAAAAAAAAAAATTGCCAGGTGTGGTGGGGCGGGGCGTGCCTGTAGTCCCAACTACTCGGGAAGTTAAGGCAGGAGAATCGCTTGAACCTGGAAGGCGGAGGTTTTAGTGAGCCGAGATCGCGCCACTGCACTCCAGCCTGGGTGCACAATAAGACTCTGCCTCAAAAAAAAAAAAAAAAAAAAAAAAAAAAAAAAAAAAAAAGAATGAAATATCTATTCCCCCAACCCCCTCCACTTGACACGCGGTAGGGATGGATGTCAGGAATCCACATTGTTAACAACGAAAAATGCCTGCCACCCCATTGCTTGGTGCACAGTTGGCCCATGCTAGGTATCAAGCGTCAGTATCAACAACAAAAGTGCCTGTCGAGGCTGGCACGTGTTAGGACCATCTGCTTTTAGCTGTCTCACCAGGCTCCAGATGTTTGAGGATGCCTCTCTTGGCCAAGCGGGTCTGCAGCGCAACGGGCAGCGGCATAGCTGATAGCAGACAGACCTAGGGACAGACGAACAAACTGACAAGCAGCTCAGATAAAGATTCCTATCTGGATCCCGTAACCAAGCGCCTCCCGTAAACATGTACTCATCTGACTCCGATCTACTCAAATGAACCAGTAGCTGGGTGGACAGAACATACGCACTAAAAGATGTAAGAGGTAGGTGGCAATATCATCGCAACTCCCACCAACCCTACTGTCCCCGAAACCAGGTGCTCCAGGGCCCTGTTCCTCTCCCAGGCCCAGGCTCCGCCCACAGCCTAAGAAGCCCGGCCCCTCCGCACTTCAGAAATGGGCTCATCCAGCGTCCCCATGACTGCCGGGTGGGAGAAACCAAAGCGCTGGGATGGGGGAGCAGAGGGCAGCACTTCCTCCAGCTCCAAAAGAGTGCACCCACCCCAACGTTACCAATACACTCGTGCAGGTAGTGGAAGGCTGTCACACCGCCCGTCTCTCGGTATAGCGACCCAATCGCTGCCCGGTAATAGGCGGAAAGCTCCGACGCCGGTGTGCGTCTACGCTGGGGGCGTGGCCTGACTGCGCGGCCAGACGCCAGCGCCATGGAGGAGTACGCTCGGGAGCCCTGGTACGGCAATGGGCACAGGCATCCGGAATATTCATTAACCCCGTCCTTCCCTTCCTGCTTGCAGCCCATGGCGAATTGTGGATGATTGCGGTGGAGCCTTCACTATGGGTGTCATCGGTGGCGGAGTCTTCCAGGCCATCAAGGGTTTCCGCAATGCCCCTGTTGTGAGTCCAGGCCTTCCCTGGGTTGGTGTGGGAGTCATATTTCTTCATGGCATTTCCTCTACAGTGCAGATTGCTGTCTGAAGCTCCCTTGTTTATCTACTCTTGCTCAAGATCTGTGTCTCCCACCGTTAATGTGAGCTCTGAGAGGGCAGAGAGCAGACCTACCTTGTTCATGGCTGTATCCCTGCATATGGCATGGTGCTTGGCACATATAGTAGGTACTTGTTAATCATTCACTGAATGAATCCTGCCCTAACGCCCTTCCTTCCTTTCCCCAGGGAATTCGGCACCGGTTGAGAGGTAGTGCCAATGCTGTGAGGATCCGAGCCCCCCAGATTGGAGGTGAGGGACTTGGGGAGATAGATATAGGAGATCAGGAACTAATTAGGCCTCGGTTCCACTACAGGTAGCTTCGCAGTGTGGGGGGGCCTGTTCTCCACCATCGACTGTGGCCTGGTGCGGCTTCGGGGCAAGGAGGATCCCTGGAACTCTATCACCAGTGGAGCATTGACCGGGGCTGTGCTGGCTGCCCGCAGTGAGTGACCCCTGGCCCTGGCCCCAGCCCCTCACCTCTGTTTCTCTGCCTCCAACTCCCCCAGGTGGCCCACTGGCCATGGTGGGCTCAGCAATGATGGGGGGCATCCTGTTGGCCCTCATTGAGGGCGTTGGCATCCTCCTCACTCGCTACACAGCCCAGCAGTTCCGAAATGGTGAGTAACTGGTGGTCGGGGGAGTGGGAAATCACTCATCCTTACCCAAGTCTCCCTTCTCCAGCGCCCCCATTCCTGGAGGACCCCAGCCAGCTGCCCCCTAAGGATGGCACCCCGGCCCCAGGCTACCCCAGCTATCAGCAGTACCACTGAGGAAGCCACTGCCACCATGGGAGCTACTTCTCGGTTCCCTCCCCGATGGTCTACCTCGAAGGGAGGGCTGGCTCCCAGTTAGCCCTGGGACCCTCCAGAGAGGGTTTCTACTCTGCTCCCTAGTCCCAGGGTGGGGGTGGGGCACCCCAGCTGCCCTGACAGATGGGTCCCCTTTTTCTCTCTCAGGGCACCCCAGCCCCACACTCACATGTACGAAGTTCTCACCCCAGCTCCTTTGTGTGGCACCCTGATGAGTATTTAAAGCCCGTTTTGAAATGCCTATGTGTGGACTCCTTGAACTGCCTATGGGGCCC